TCAAGTACTATTGAATGCTGTGAAATTAAGTTTTGCCACGATTCATCATCCAGTTAAAATTGTGCCAATTTCAGTTATCACTGTTACTAGCTCAATGGCCAACACTTTTTTTTTCTTTTTCTTTGCATTTAACAGTGTCTTGGAGCTGAACCCCATCGTAAATCAACCTGTTTCCCTTCTGTCTCAAGCTACTTTCCCAAGGTCTGTCTCTATGCGTGCCCCCCCGCTTTTAAATTCATTTCCTCAAAAAGCACCCTTTGTTTTTTACAATAACCCTAGGATAGCTATGAATCCTTTTCTCACACCATTCTAGATACCATCTTATGATGTTTTCATTCAGGGACTGCTATAAGACGTGAAACTTGTTTTAACACACCACAAATCAGATACCCAAATGAGCAATGTTTTCCCTCAAAATAGTTATGTTGGAGGCTATTTACTTAATCTAATGGTGTTATGAATGATCAAAGCATTTATTGAATTATTTAAAACTTGCCAGTTCCAGATCTTTGACCCTGTCAAAGCAGGCCAGTCCTATTACTTTATAGTATTTGATCAAGGAGGACTGTCCAGGTAAATCACTGTTCTAATAATCAGGCACAACTTGCTGTTACCAAAAAATTAGGTTTACCTATAAAGGATGAAAAATTTCTATTACTGGGGATATTTTGAAAAATAACCTCTGAAAGTAACTGTAAAAGTTTAAGTGTTGAGAAAAAGCATTATAGTTAGAATGGATTGCAACCTTTGTTTTTTTCTATATGCAATGAAGTTCTTTTTTTCAAGAAACAGTTCATGTTTTGGAAAGTGAAACCTAATTCACTATTACCAAAAAAAGAGGAGCAGAGGGAAATTCCGTAACTTGGAGGCTACAATAAATAATACCTTCGAGTCTGCAACATGGGACTTCCCCAGGAACAGCCAGCAGGTTTTGCTAAGTCAACTGTAATGCCCTTATCCAATCAGAATTAGGGAGGGAAAATGGCTTTGCAGATAAATATGGCACACTAGCCCCACGTTTTCTGAGACATTCCTCAATTGCTTAGACATATTCTGAGCCTACAGCAGAGGAACCTCCAGTCTCAGCACCATGAATCAAACTGCCATTCTGATTTGCTGCCTTATCTTTCTGACTCTAAGTGGCATTCAAGGTAAGGAACATCAAAGGATACTTAATTTGTAATAACCTTCTCTGCTGTTCCTCTTTTCCTACAGGAGTACCTCTCTCTAGAACTGTACGCTGTACCTGCATCAGCATTAGTAATCAACCTGTTAATCCAAGGTCTTTAGAAAAACTTGAAATTATTCCTGCAAGCCAATTTTGTCCACGTGTTGAGATCATGTGAGTGAAATCCCATCTGATTATCACTTCCCTTAAATATTTTCATCCCTATTTATTTCTACAGTGCTACAATGAAAAAGAAGGGTGAGAAGAGATGTCTGAATCCAGAATCGAAGGCCATCAAGAATTTACTGAAAGCAGTTAGCAAGGAAAGGTAGGTTTGCTGTTGCCTGCAGAAGAATTGCTCACACTTTTATATCCCCTTTCTCTTCTTACAGGTCTAAAAGATCTCCTTAAAACCAGAGGGGAGCAAAATCGATGCAGTGCTTCCAAGGATGGACCACACAGAGGCTGCCTCTCCCATCACTTCCCTACATGGAGTATATGTCAAGCCATAATTGTTCTTAGTTTGCAGTTACACTAAAAGGTGACCAATGATGGTCACCAAATCAGCTGCTACTACTCCTGTAGGAAGGTTAATGTTCATCATCCTAAGCTATTCAGTAATAACTCTACCCTGGCACTATAATGTAAGCTCTACTGAGGTGCTATGTTCTTAGTGGATGTTCTGACCCTGCTTCAAATATTTCCCTCACCTTTCCCATCTTCCAAGGGTACTAAGGAATCTTTCTGCTTTGGGGTTTATCAGAATTCTCAGAATCTCAAATAACTAAAAGGTATGCAATCAAATCTGCTTTTTAAAGAATGCTCTTTACTTCATGGACTTCCACTGCCATCCTCCCAAGGGGCCCAAATTCTTTCAGTGGCTACCTACATACAATTCCAAACACATACAGGAAGGTAGAAATATCTGAAAATGTATGTGTAAGTATTCTTATTTAATGAAAGACTGTACAAAGTAGAAGTCTTAGATGTATATATTTCCTATATTGTTTTCAGTGTACATGGAATAACATGTAATTAAGTACTATGTATCAATGAGTAACAGGAAAATTTTAAAAATACAGATAGATATATGCTCTGCATGTTACATAAGATAAATGTGCTGAATGGTTTTCAAAATAAAAATGAGGTACTCTCCTGGAAATATTAAGAAAGACTATCTAAATGTTGAAAGATCAAAAGGTTAATAAAGTAATTATAACTAAGATGAAGTGCCTTGTGTGTCACTTGGTTGGGA